CAAGCGGGAGAGAGAGTGTGACCCCTGTGGGCACATGACTTCCCTTGCTGCACTGCTGCACATAGCAGAGGTGTGGTGACGACCCTGTTTTGTCCCATTGGGGGCGTTTGCTGTTAGGTCTGCAGAATCCTCAGTTGCTATTGGAAATGGTGACATCACTGGCAGGGGCGGAGCTTCAGCCATCCTTCAAGTTAGGGAGGGGCACGCACACTCCAGGGGTGGAGGGGGACAAAGACAGGGTGGTGTGGACCAGAGGGATGGGTAAGGCTCTGGAAAAGGGGGCGCTGGGAGCGCATTGCGAGGGGGCTGGAGAGGGAGAGAGGAGCGGAAGCTGAGGGTGTGAAACGGCTGGCCCCGAACACACCTCGCGGCGCTCCAGTGATTCCTGGTGTCCGACCTCAGCCCCAGTCAGTGCGGGTCCAGTTTCCAGGCTCTCGCGGAAGGCCTGGCTGAGCACATGCGGCAGCCACGGTCACCCTCCCTATTCCTCTTAGCCCGAGGAGGGGGGTCCCAAGTTACATGGCCACGCAGATGGGGCCTCTCCCTCATTTCTGAACCTTGTGGGGAGGGGAACCTTGAAGGGAGCGCCCCCCAGAGCCATGGCTTAGGGCCTCCCCCACCCCTCTGGAGCTCCAGTCTGCAAGAGTCAGGAGCCGAAATATCGCTGACTGTGGGTGACGACTCTTGCGCGCACACACACATACAAGCGGGCACGACGCGTTCGGTCCTATTAAAAGGCACGCAAGGGTGCGGGCTGCACGCGGTGACACGGACCCCTCTAACGTTTCCAAACTGAGCTCCCTGCAGGTCCCCGACAGCACAGGCCCCTGTCCCAGGACCCCTCCAGGCACGCGCTCACACGCACACGCGCGCTCCCCGGCTCACGCGCGCTCCGACACACACGCTCACGCGAACGCAGGCGCACGCTCTGGCGCGGGAGGCGCCCCCTTCGCCTCCGTGTTGGGAAGCGGGGGCGGCGGGAGGGGCAGGAGACGTTGGCCCCGCTCGCGTTTCTGCAGCTGCTGCAGTCGCCGCAGCGTCCGGACCGGAACCAGCGCCGTCCGCGGAGCCGCCGCCGCCGCCGCCGGGCCCTTTCCAAGCCGGGCGCTCGGAGCTGTGCCCGGCCCCGCTTCAGCACCGCGGACAGCGCCGGCCGCGTGGGGCTGAGCCCCGAGCCCCCGCGCACGCTTCAGCGCCCCTTCCCTCGGCCGACGTCCCGGGACCGCCGCTCCGGGGGAGACGTGGCGTCCGCAGCCCGCGGGGCCGGGCGAGCGCAGGACGGCCCGGAAGCCCCGCGGGGGATGCGCCGAGGGCCCCGCGTTCGCGCCGCGCAGAGCCAGGCCCGCGGCCCGAGCCCATGAGCACCATGCGCCTGCTGACGCTCGCCCTGCTGTTCTCCTGCTCCGTCGCCCGTGCCGCGTGCGACCCCAAGATCGTCAACATTGGCGCGGTGCTGAGCACGCGGAAGCACGAGCAGATGTTCCGCGAGGCCGTGAACCAGGCCAACAAGCGGCACGGCTCCTGGAAGATTCAGCTCAATGCCACCTCCGTCACGCACAAGCCCAACGCCATCCAGATGGCTCTGTCGGTGTGCGAGGACCTCATCTCCAGCCAGGTGCCCTCCCCCACCTCCGCCACCCACCTCCCACTCAAGCTGATCATGTCTCCTGTGTCCACAGGTCTACGCCATCCTAGTTAGCCATCCACCTACCCCCAACGACCACTTCACTCCCACCCCTGTCTCCTACACAGCCGGCTTCTACCGCATACCCGTGCTGGGGCTGACCACCCGCATGTCCATCTACTCGGACAAGGTAAGCCTGACTGCCAGACCAGGCCTTCCGGCACCTCAGCCCGCCGTGCCCCCGCCTCCCGCAGAGCATCCACCTGAGCTTCCTGCGCACCGTGCCGCCCTACTCCCACCAGTCCAGCGTGTGGTTTGAGATGATGCGTGTCTACAGCTGGAACCACATCATCCTGCTGGTCAGCGACGACCACGAGGGCCGGGCGGCTCAGAAACGCCTGGAGACGCTGCTGGAGGAGCGTGAGTCCAAGGTGAGGGTCGGCGCCGCGGGTGGGCGCCTGGCTGCATATTTTCTCTGTGCACATTATTCATCAGAGTAAAAAAAGGAACTATGAAAACCTCGACCAACTGTCCTATGACAACAAGCGCGGACCCAAGGTATATATGCATGGACGTGCACGCCACCCACGGCCGCCTGCTAACACTCTTGCTCACACCGCAGGCAGAGAAGGTGCTGCAGTTTGACCCAGGGACCAAGAACGTGACGGCCCTGCTGATGGAGGCGAAAGAGCTGGAGGCCCGGGTCATCATCCTTTCTGCCAGGTGAGGCTGGGCAGGGCCCTACACACTCCACAGTCCTGGCCCGTCATCCCCGTCTGCCCCACAGCGAGGACGATGCTGCCACTGTATACCGCGCAGCCGCGATGCTGAACATGACGGGCTCCGGGTACGTGTGGCTGGTCGGCGAGCGCGAGATCTCGGGGAACGCCCTGCGCTACGCCCCAGACGGTGAGTGCTGGGCCTTGGCGGGGTCCCCGAACCCCCACGGGCTCTGAGTCGCATGCTCGCCTAGGCATCCTCGGGCTGCAGCTCATCAACGGCAAGAACGAGTCGGCCCACATCAGCGACGCCGTGGGCGTGGTGGCCCAGGCCGTGCACGAGCTCCTCGAGAAGGAGAACATCACCGACCCGCCGCGGGGCTGCGTGGGCAACACCAACATCTGGAAGACCGGGCCGCTCTTCAAGAGGTGGGCGGGGCCTCCCCGGAGCTGGGCGGGGCCTGAGAAGCCTCAGCTATGCTTCCTTCCCTAGAGTGCTGATGTCTTCCAAGTATGCGGATGGGGTGACTGGTCGCGTGGAGTTCAATGAGGATGGGGACCGGAAGTTCGCCAACTACAGCATCATGAACCTGCAGAACCGCAAGCTGGTGCAAGTGGGCATCTACAATGGCACCCACGTAGGTGGGGGTCATGAGGGGGTGGGGGCTGGGGCCACCCTCCATCTCATACTCCCACCCCCAGGTCATCCCTAATGACAGGAAGATCATCTGGCCAGGCGGAGAGACAGAGAAGCCTCGAGGGTACCAGATGTCCACCAGACTGAAGGTGGGGGCCCCACAGACCTCCCTCAGTGTCCCTGGTCCAGGCTGGGTCTCCCCTTCCCCCCCAGATTGTGACGATCCACCAGGAGCCCTTCGTGTACGTCAAGCCCACGCTGAGTGATGGGACATGCAAGGAGGAGTTCACAGTCAACGGCGACCCAGTCAAGAAGGTGATCTGCACCGGGCCCAACGACACGTCGCCGGGCAGCCGTGAGTGCGCGGGGCAGGGCGCGGGGCGCGGGGAGCCCAGCAGTTACCGCCCGCACCTACCCAGCCCGCCACACGGTGCCTCAGTGTTGCTACGGCTTTTGCATCGACCTGCTCATCAAGCTGGCACGGACCATGAACTTCACCTACGAGGTGCACCTGGTGGCAGATGGCAAGTTCGGCACACAGGAGCGGGTAGGCTGGACGGCGGGGGTGGGGACCAGCGTCCTGCATGCCCGCCGGCTCTGTCGCCTCGCAGGTGAACAACAGCAACAAGAAGGAGTGGAATGGGATGATGGGCGAGCTGCTCAGCGGGCAGGCAGACATGATCGTGGCGCCGCTAACCATAAACAACGAGCGCGCGCAGTACATCGAGTTTTCCAAGCCCTTCAAGTACCAGGGCCTGACTATTCTGGTCAAGAAGGTGGGCAGGGGCCGGGTGGCGGGGTGGCGGCGCCGGGCCGCGCTGACCTCGCGTCCCTCCGCAGGAGATTCCCCGGAGCACGCTGGACTCGTTCATGCAGCCGTTCCAGAGCACACTGTGGCTGCTGGTGGGGCTGTCGGTGCACGTGGTGGCCGTGATGCTGTACCTGCTGGACCGCTTCAGGTGAGCGCGACCCGGGGCTCAGACACCTCCATCCTCTCTCCCGCCCGCCCTCTGCGCCCCGCAGCCCCTTCGGCCGGTTCAAGGTGAACAGCGAGGAGGAGGAGGAGGACGCACTGACCCTGTCCTCGGCCATGTGGTTCTCCTGGGGCGTCCTGCTCAACTCCGGCATCGGGGAAGGTAAGGCCCCGCCCGGCCCGCCTGGTCCCGCCAGGGTCTGACAGAGCCCCCCGCCCGCCCACAGGCGCCCCCAGAAGCTTCTCAGCGCGCATCCTGGGCATGGTGTGGGCCGGCTTTGCCATGATCATCGTGGCCTCCTACACCGCCAACCTGGCGGCCTTCCTGGTGCTGGACCGGCCGGAGGAGCGCATCACGGGCATCAACGACCCTCGGGTGAGGCCTGGCCGGGCTGGGGGAGGGAATGCGCCGCCGCGATCCCTGCCCTCCGACCCTGCAGCTGAGGAACCCCTCGGACAAGTTTATCTACGCCACGGTGAAGCAGAGCTCCGTGGATATCTACTTCCGGCGCCAGGTGGAGCTGAGCACCATGTACCGGCATATGGAGAAGCACAACTACGAGAGTGCGGCGGAGGCCATCCAGGCCGTGAGAGACAAGTGAGGCGCGGGCGGCCACCCTGGCGGGGCGGCAAGGCCCCCGTGACTCCGCCTCTGCCGGCAGCAAGCTGCATGCCTTCATCTGGGACTCGGCGGTGCTGGAGTTCGAGGCCTCGCAGAAGTGCGACCTGGTGACGACTGGAGAGCTGTTTTTCCGCTCGGGCTTCGGCATAGGCATGCGCAAAGACAGCCCCTGGAAGCAGAACGTCTCCCTGTCCATCCTCAAGTGAGTGTCCGTGCGCCCGCGTCCCTCCTCCGCTCACTGCAGGCTCACTTGTTCCCACCGCCAGGTCCCACGAGAATGGCTTCATGGAAGACCTGGACAAGACGTGGGTTCGGTATCAGGAATGTGACTCGCGCAGCAACGCCCCTGCGACCCTTACTTTTGAGAACATGGCCGGTGCGTTCTCCTTCATCCATTCTCGGGTGGGTCAGCAACTGAGGCTCTGGGTCCCGGCACACAGGGGTCTTCATGCTGGTAGCTGGGGGCATCGTGGCCGGGATCTTCCTGATTTTCATCGAGATTGCCTACAAGCGGCACAAGGATGCTCGCCGGAAGCAGATGCAGCTGGCCTTTGCCGCCGTTAACGTGTGGCGGAAGAACCTGCAGGTAGGGCAGGCCACCCTCCGAGGCCTGGTGCCGCCATCTAATCACTTATACATATTCATTTTAGGATAGAAAGAGTGGTAGAGCAGAGCCTGACCCTAAAAAGAAAGCCACATTTAGGGCTATCACCTCCACCCTGGCTTCCAGCTTCAAGAGGCGTAGGTCCTCCAAAGACACGGTAAGGGGGAGAGCACCCCAGTCCCGCGTCCGAGCGGGTATTGATTGTTGGTTCTTATTTATAGAGCACCGGGGGTGGACGCGGCGCTTTGCAAAACCAAAAAGACACAGTGCTGCCGCGACGCGCTATTGAGAGGGAGGAGGGCCAGCTGCAGCTGTGTTCCCGTCATAGGGAGAGCTGAGACTCCCCGCCCGCCCTCCTCTGCCCCCTCCCCCGCAGACAGACAGACAGACGGACGGGACAGCGGCCCGGCCCACGCAGAGCCCCGGAGCACCACGGGGTCGGGGGAGGAGCACCCCCAGCCTCCCCCAGGCTGCGCCTGCCCGCCCGCCGGTTGGCCGGCTGGCCGGTCCACCCCGTCCCGGCCCCGCGCGTGCCCCCAGCGTGGGGCTAACGGGCGCCTTGTCTGTGTATTTCTATTTTGCAGCAGTACCATCCCACTGATATCACGGGCCCGCTCAACCTCTCAGATCCCTCGGTCAGCACCGTGGTGTGAGGCCCCCGGAGGCGCCCACCTGCCCAGTTAGCCCGGCCAAGGACACTGATGGGTCCTGCTGCTCGGGAAGGCCTGAGGGAAGCCCACCCGCCCCAGAGACTGCCCACCCTGGGCCTCCCGTCCGTCCGCCCGCCCACCCCGCTGCCTGGCGGGCAGCCCCTGCTGGACCAAGGTGCGGACCGGAGCGGCTGAGGACGGGGCAGAGCTGAGTCGGCTGGGCAGGGCCGCAGGGCGCTCCGGCAGAGGCAGGGCCCTGGGGTCTCTGAGCAGTGGGGAGCGGGGGCTAACTGGCCCCAGGCGGAGGGGCTTGGAGCAGAGACGGCAGCCCCATCCTTCCCGCAGCACCAGCCTGAGCCACAGTGGGGCCCATGGCCCCAGCTGGCTGGGTCGCCCCTCCTCGGGCGCCTGCGCTCCTCTGCAGCCTGAGCTCCACCCTCCCCTCTTCTTGCGGCACCGCCCACCCACACCCCGTCTGCCCCTTGACCCCACACGCCGGGGCTGGCCCTGCCCTCCCCCACGGCCGTCCCTGACTTCCCAGCTGGCAGCGCCTCCCGCCGCCTCGGGCCGCCTCCTCCAGACTCGAGAGGGCTGAGCCCCTCCTCTCCTCGTCCGGCCTGCAGCCCAGAACGGGCCTCCCCGGGGGTCCCCGGACGCTGGCTCGGGACTGTCTTCAACCCTGCCCTGCACCTTGGGCACGGGAGAGCGCCACCCGCCCGCCCCCGCCCTCGCTCCGGGTGCGTGACCGGCCCGCCACCTTGTACAGAACCAGCACTCCCAGGGCCCGAGCGCGTGCCTTCCCCGTGCGGCCCGTGCGCAGCCGCGCTCTGCCCCTCCGTCCCCAGGGTGCAGGCGCGCACCGCCCAACCCCCACCTCCCGGTGTATGCAGTGGTGATGCCTAAAGGAATGTCACGCAGTTTTCGGTCTGTGTCGCTTGTTGACGCCGGC